GCAACCGCGGTATCTAGTGGTTACGGTTCTCACATCCATTTTGCTCCATTTTATTACCTGAGAGGACCGGTATTTTCAAAACCTGGTGTATCAGTAACTTTTAGGGAAAACTTTTGAAAAAAGGACTGCACACACGCACCCTTTCTTCCTTCTCGTTCTTTGAAAGGAAACAACAGAAACGATTCATTCTGCAGGCATTCTGCGCTAGTCCCACGGACAGGCGACTAACAAGAGATAAAAAGGTGTGGGTCCCATAGGCGGTACGGTGTTACCCCTTCTGGTTGGCGGGTACCACGTTGCCGGTCGGGATACGGACCCACTGCGACTAGCACTAGGAGTGCTGACCCGAGCTATGCAAAGTTCTGACGAGAAGGCGGAACGGTACTTAATGAAGAGGATTAAGGAATCTAAATCGGTTTCGCTAAATTAGACACATCTGTCTAAGCAGCCACGGTCTATTCGCAGCAGGGGCGGGAAGACAAACCAACGCCCCAGCTCTCCGTTCAATCACCCGCAACTCAGCTCTGGATTAGACGCACCCTACGAAGATACCCGGGTTTCCGGAGCAACCGCCCGGGCCGTCCCCCTTTGGCCCCGCCTCCGAGACTCTTTCCCGCCAAAGGCCGTTATCGCCGCAGAGCATGGTGGGACAACGCTTTAGGCTAGGTTTCACCAAGTGCTTTGAAGGCGCCGAGTTGCTTTCAAAGATCCTCATTCCTGGAGAAATCGACCATCCTTCAAGACCCGACCTGGATGACTAGCTCCTTTAACGAAAGTTCGTTATTTAACTTTTACCAAACGGCTGGTCACTCTGTTCGCAAACCACCCCAAGCTGGGAACGCGGGGGACTTTTTTACCCCCTTCGTGGGGAGGGTGACGTCGCGCGTGCGTGCGCGTGCGCTGAACGTAGCCCTCGCAGCACCCGTTGCGCTCCCGCGCGTGCGTGTTGGGATCGAATCGCTGTTTCCTTCCGCTTCTCTTCCTCTGTCTCCCCCCCATATCCGTGCGCCGAGCTGATAAAGGCGCCATTTTGGAGGGGCCGCGGGAGACGTGGTGCCGCTGCGGGCTCGCTCTGCCGTGCGCTAGGCTTGGTGGGAAGGCCTGTTCTCGAGTCCGCGCTTTTCGTCACCGCCATGTCGGGAGGTGGTGTGATTCGTGGCCCCGCAGGGAACAACGATTGCCGCATCTACGTGGGTAACTTACCTCCAGACATCCGAACCAAGGACATTGAGGACGTGTTCTACAAATACGGCGCTATCCGCGACATCGACCTCAAGAATCGCCGCGGGGGACCGCCCTTCGCCTTCGTTGAGTTCGAGGACCCGCGGTGAGGCGGCATGGGGCTTGCAGCCTTGAGGATCTCATCCCTTTTACTTTCTGCGATCCCGCAGAGACGCGGAAGACGCGGTGTATGGTCGCGACGGCTATGATTACGATGGGTACCGTCTGCGGGTGGAGTTTCCTCGAAGCGGCCGTGGAACAGGCCGAGGCGGCGGCGGGGGTGGAGGTGGCGGAGCTCCCCGAGGTCGCTATGGCCCCCCATCCAGGCGGTCTGAAAACAGAGTGGTTGTCTCTGGTGAGTGTACTGGTTGTGTGGATTGATGTGAATGGTACTAAGAAAAAAAAAATCACTTTTTCAGGACTGCCTCCAAGTGGAAGTTGGCAGGATTTAAAGGATCACATGCGTGAAGCAGGTGATGTATGTTATGCTGATGTTTACCGAGATGGCACTGGTGTCGTGGAGTTTGTACGGAAAGAAGATATGACCTATGCAGTTCGAAAACTGGATAACACTAAGTTTAGATCTCATGAGGTAGGTTATACACGTATTCTTTTCTTTGACCATCTTTCAATGGAAAGTTCTGTCTATCCAATAGGGAGAAACTGCCTACATCCGGGTTAAAGTTGATGGGCCCAGAAGTCCAAGTTATGGAAGATCTCGATCTCGAAGCCGTAGTCGTAGCAGAAGCCGTAGCAGAAGCAACAGCAGGAGTCGCAGTTACTCCCCAAGGAGAAGCAGAGGATCACCACGCTATTCTCCCCGTCATAGCAGATCTCGCTCTCGTACATAAGATGATTGGTGACACTTTTTGTAGAACCCATGTTGTATACAGTTTTCCTTTATTCAGTACAATCTTTTCATTTTTTAATTCAAACTGTTTTGTTCAGAATGGGCTAAAGTGTTGAATTGCATTCTTGTAATATCCCCTTGCTCCTAACATCTACATTCCCTTCGTGTCTTTGATAAATTGTATTTTAAGTGATGTCATAGACAGGATTGTTTAAATTTAGTTAACTCCATACTCTTCAGACTGTGATATTGTGTAAATGTCTATCTGCCCTGGTTTGTGTGAACTGGGATGTTGGGGGTGTTTGTGGTTATCTTACCTGGGGAAGTTCTTATGTTTATCTTGCTTTTCATGTGTCTTTCTGTAGACATATCTGAAGAGATGGATTAAGAATGCTTTGGATTAAGGATTGTGGAGCACATTTCAATCATTTTAGGATTGTCAAAAGGAGGATTGAGGAGGATCAGATCAATAATGGAGGCAATGGTATGACTCCAAGTGCTATTGTCACAGATGAAATTGGCAGTATTGACCTTATACTAAAAGGCAGGGGTTAAAAATGATTATATACATTTTCCTTAAAACACTTGCAAACATTTTATTCAGTTGTCTTTAGCTACAATTGCTTTGCTTTTTAAACCTTGGCAATTGTGGCAAAATTATATTGCCCATTTTGTAGCAACTTATTTTGCTCCCTTCCCCCCATTTTTGTTTTAATAGGGACTAATGTGGGAAGAACTGGCTAATTTGTCACAGTGCTTAGTTACAACTGTTAATGTGTGACCTGCTGTTGGTGTACATGTGGGTACAGGGTGTTTTTAAATCCAACAAGATAGAGTATAATATCAATACTGCTAAATCTGCATGTCCTCTGTGTGACTGATAGAGCGTTGCTATTTCATTTTTTTAAGACAAAATGAAAGCAAAATATAGAGTTCCAATGTATTGGTGTAGATAATCTAGTTGGGAATACTTTTAAGTCTCACCTTCCCCTTTAAACTAATATTCATAATTGGTTCATATGTTTAAAAGACTTTAATTTACAAATTAAATTGCAAATGGGAGCATTAGATTTAGTTTTAGACTTAGGTGGGTAGCAATGCCAGTAAACTTAAATTACGTAACTTCTTGCAACCACGAAACCTGTAATACGCTGTACAGTAACAAGTGTTGGCATTATCAGTTGAACTGTAAATACAAAATGCTTCTTCCAATTAGTCTCTATGATGATTAAGTTTCTAAAATTTATCTGAACACCATTCAGAAACTTGTTTTGGGGAATTTGATAGTTATTGATGTGCATCTGTTAAACTGATGACAGACATAACTCATCATTCCCCAGAAACCTTTTTTGATTACAGTATCTAACATTTTGCCTCCTCTTTTTTGGTTTTGCTGGTTATAAAGGTTTGGATTGGAGAGGGCTCACTGGATCCCAATCCTTGGAGCTGGATCATTGGATTCAAATCATAATGTGGATAGGATAGGGAGGATGAATTACCAGGATTCATGGAGCGGGATCAGATTACCAGGAACATAGGAGTGGATTCCTGCCCCAACCAAACCGCATTCGTGTGGATTTTTTTATTCAACTTAATTGGCTATTCCAAAGATTTTTTTTTTCCTATTTTTGACGATTGGAGCCCTTAAGATGCACGATGGAATTGTGTTTTGCGTTTTTTGGTAAAAGGAGCAAAGCGAGGACCTGGAGATAAACGCTGGAGCAATCTCCTTGGAAGGATTCAGCACGAGTAGATGGTAAACATTTAAAGGGGAAAGGGGGGGTTTGTTTAAAATAGTAAATCAGTAAGTCACTTCTAAATTTAAAGAAAACAAAATTGGAGTTGAAGAATAAGTAGGTTTCCAATTGGCTATTGCCGTTTTCTTTGAAAAAATAAACATTTTTTAAAAAACTATGCATGGTTGTCCTTTTTCCTCTTCATGTAAGATTCTAACTGGGTCTATCAGTTAATCTTTAAATTGTTAAGTAAGATAAGATTTTGACTCTTGTGTTAATGTGTTAGCAAATTAAAAGTTCTTAAAAGGCAATCTAATGGTATTAGCCATCTTTTATTGTTAATTGTAAAAGTCTTCAGGGGAAAGCAAAAGGGGAGAATAAGGCATTTGTGTATGTAACTTGGTAAATGACGGTGGGGGATGGATCTAGCATCTGAAAGATAAGCTTCTCTACTTTGTTATAAAGTGGTTAAAAAACTATAGATGCTGCTTATTTTCTGGTGGTCATAGACAACATAGGCTTTTGTGCAAAATTGGTTGATGGCTACTAATGTTCACTTGGAGATAGCTTTTGATATTCTCAATGAAACTCATCTCAAAAAAAGGTAAGTATTAAATGTTAACATCAGCACAGATGTATTAGAACTGTTTTTTGTTTTTGAGACAGAGTCTCGCTCTGTTCTCCAGACTGGAGGGCAGTGGTGTGATCTAGGCTCACTGCAACCTCCACCCCTGGATTTGAGTGATTCTCGTGCCTCAGTCTCCCAAGTAGCTGAGACTACAAGTGTGTGCCACCCTTGCCCGGCTAATTTTGTATTTTTAGTAGAGATGTGGTTTCTCTGTGTTACCCAGGCTGGTCCCAAAACTCCTGGCCTCAAGTGATCTGCCTGCCTTGGCCTCCCAAAGTGTTAGGATTACAGGTGTGAGCCACCATGCTCAGCCTGTAGAACTTTTAACCCAAGTCTCATTTCTTTTTTGAAAGGGAAGAGTGCACAAGATTAACTGCTTCTTTGGATGAATCATTGTTAATAAAAAGCTGGGCATTTAGAATTTTGCCTTATAAGCCCTTCTCCAACCATAAGATTATTTTGTACCAAAAACTTTGGTGTTCTCTACCAAAGCAGTTAAAAACTTTTAGCCTGCTACTTCTTGTATTTGTCTACTGACAGCCCCTTGGTACTATTTAGGTTGGGGGAGGGGACCTAAAATAAATAGACTTTAACATTTCCCTTGGGTGCTAATCATAGTTGGAAGTTGAATTTAAGGTGATTATTTGGGTGACAATTAAAAACCTAAGGAAAACCAGAAATCTTGGTAGTGGAAGAAATGTGTAAGGTCACCCCAATCGGTAGATTTTAATGAACGTTGTGGAATGTTGGGAAGAGGGGATGTTAAGTTGAATGCAGAATTTCACTAAGTACTTAGTGTAAGTTTAAGGATGTAGCTCTTTTTATCTAAGAATTCAATGTAATGGCCAAAAGGCAGATTTACTGTTTAAAAATTTGAATAATTTTACATGACATTCTTGAAATTCTAAGAAGTTTTATGTGTAGAACATTTTAAAAATTCATCAGATTATTAAAGGGAAAATAAATGATTAATGATAATTTTGGAAGGTTAATGTGAGCTAGACTTAAGTAAACTTTGGTTCATTTGTGTTCATTGAATGTTTTGGAAATGACCAAAAAATGTAAATGGCCTTCACTCAAGTTTGAGTGTTTAAAGTTGAAAGATGTGCTCTACTAAAAGTTATAGTAATTCTAACCTCACATTGAAATGAGACAGTATTCCTTGTTATACAGGCTGAATTTGAAGATTAGAGAGGATCTAATGTTTACTTAGGTAAAGGGGCATAGGTTTTGTAGTTAAGATGACCAGACAGCTAAAAGCTGTGATGGGAAGTATGGACTGCTCCTATTTATAGTCTCAGAAAATGGACCTTTAGGTCTCTATCCGTATTGGCAATTATTAGAAGAAAGTTACACCCTTTTGAAACTACAAAAGCTGTCTTGGAATTTCCCCCTCTTCTCCCTATTTATGTCCCCTTAGAATATTTTAGGGAGCCTATAATTATTTTCTAACCAAGGAAAAACTTAAGTCTCTTTAAGAAGCAATTACTTTTCATAACATCAGATTGAATAACCCACCTTGCTGTTCAGCCCACATCCTACTGGAAACAAAAGGTAAGAAACCCATTTTCTGGTTCTTGATTGTTTGGGTCTGAATTTTGTTTTTAAAACTAAGCTAAGTTTAATGTTTTTTAAAATGCTGTTTGGAATATGAATAGATTCCCCGTAAAATGATTTTTCCTAAGTTTTATGCTTTAGTAAATATTCAGTGCTCACGTCTGTGCATCATAGTGCTTGCGTTTAATATGATTTATTGTAGAATCTCAACTTTTCTTGGTGTTTGTTGTCTTTGAAACATTGTCTTGGTCATTAGGGCTGGTGTTTTCACATTTCTGTGGTCAAGGTGGATTTCTTATGTGTGCCTTTTTGCTTACTTTGTATATGAATTTTGTAATTTAAATTGCAAGTAAGTTATATATATGTATTTACCATAAATAGTATTAAAAGATGAGAAACTGTTAGACTGAAGTTCTGTTGTAACATAACCATTATTTCCATCACAGTATGAAGACTGCAAACGCAGAAAACAGATTACAGTCTCTTATCCATTTTTTGAAATCCAAAAACTACGAAAACAAAAGATTTTCTGTTGTTGAGCTAATTAAATGTGAACCCTGACCAGAATTGCTGCCTTCATTTTGCACTTAGTGTGACTAAACTGTTTCCTGTTGAACTTCATTATTCATTGCACAGTTGCCACAGACTTTGCTGAGGGTTTTATGTAATACAGGGTATATATGTACCTCATAAAGTGCATACAGCTCTGAATCCCAGATATGTCTGTCTCCAAAGAGTTCATATAAGGGATTGTAGGAACTGTACTAGCATACACAGGCCTAATGCTTTTGTCTGTAACTGGGGTGTCTTGACTGAAAAACCTGTTATTGTGAATCCTTTGTTGATTGAATTTTAAGTTCCCCCATCTTTTTAGGCTGAAGCAGCCACAAGAAAAAAAGGTATGGCCCACATTTCTTTACATTCTGTTGTAATAGTGGACTCAACAATTATATCCCATTGAAGCAAATACTCAGGCATCCTAGAGTGTACAATACAACATTCTTTTGAGTTATTGTTTCTGTATCAGTACTTAAAGGAACATTGACCAATTAGATCCTATAGGAAAAGCTGGGATTGGCATGAAGTAAAGAGATTATCAGGAAACATCTGTTCATTATGTCTATCGTGATTGTCTATTGAATGAATAGTAATGCTGCCAAAAGTAACTTGCTTTAAACAAACCCCAAGAGATTATAGTATACTTAAACCAGTACTTATTCCTGTTATTGAGACCTTCACGGTGCTTCTTGGTAGCTTTGAAAGCTAATGCCTAACAACCCTGAGGGTTCTTGTGAGCTTGTAGTGATTAAAGGAAGGATTTTTTAATTATTATAAAAATCACTCCGTGCTTCATTAATGCACAGAATAAAAATTGAATAAATGACTCTGTCATATAGAAGTTAATTTAGGCAAATATAACATTTGTAATTTACAACATTTTAATAGGTGCTAGGCTGGGATTTCAGGGGGTGAAAAGTCATTCATGACTTTTCATAAGAAGTTTACTGTTTAGGTAAGCAAAACAACACTTAGTTCAGCTTGATACTCAAGCATCGGGTTAAAAAGCATCAGACTTCTGTTACCAGACAACTTATAAGTGCCAACTATTGGTAGAACTGTGGACATGAAGATAGTGGAAACAGCTTCTCTAGGATGCTATACTCATCTCCACCAAATGCACTTTGAACAAAAACAACTTGTAGAAATAGGTCTTAATTTTTTTTGTTTGTTTGTTTGGTTTTTTTACAACATGCTGTACTGCTCTCCATTGGTAAGTGCTAGGGAAAATCACTTAGCCACTAGAGGGAGCTATAACACAAAATTAAGCAGGAAATAATCCCCATTATAGATACATAGAACAAAGTAGAGACCAGCTAACTACCTTGATCCTCTGTATCAGCTCTAAAGTTAGATGGTTTGGGTAAGTTTTCTTGCAACTTTACCTTTGTCTTCCCATCTTTTGTGTAAAATTCTTCCCCTTTTCAGCTTTTGCATCCATTTAGGTTTTCAGAGTTTACCTTACAGGCACTCATTTTGTAACAAATCTAGGTTCTGGGACTAAGAAAATACTGAAGACATAAGTCTGCTTGTTTTTCTGCCTACCTTGTACATCAGGTATGGAATAATAAGGCCATGAATGTGAGAATTGGGAACAGGAGTTAGGTGTGCTGGGGAAAACTAGACATAACAATTTGGTTATGAACTAGAAGAAATGAATATGCTTTTAGAGACCTGCAGTTTGCTTTTATGGAGTGACAGTTTCAGGTGTGATGATCTTCTCAGTATTACTAAGAGGTTCTTAAAGTTTGTCTTAAAATCCTACTTATGTGTCAGCTTAGCTGTTTTCTATTTTCTAGGCCTCACTTAAGTAGCAGGTTGTCTTGTGATCAAAAAGTCAGTAGACACAGTAGTTAATGCCATATTAACAGCTGAAAATTACTGAAAATTTAACACTTTTAGTATCTGTCATTCCCATCACCGCTTTCTCCCCAGGTTTCTTTTATAAAAAATGGAAAGGACACAAACTTGTCTCCTGTTTACAGTATAAATTGTCATTGAGAATACTAAACCTTTTAGGCCCATATGATGGGATTTAGTCATCCAGAAGACAGGTGTGGGACAACTGGCCTTAAAATGTTAATTTTAGAAAATCAGTCTGTTTCAAAGAATAAAGCACTAAAAGTGGACAAAGTGGACTTCTTGTGGGGGGAAAAGTAATCAAGTTTACACAGTAGAGATTTCCCTGCCTGCTAAGGTAACACTAAGTAGCAAGGAAAGCTACAGAAGGTAGTTACTGTTAACTAGTAGTCTTGCTGCAAATTGGATTGACAGCTGAAAGGGCACTAACTAGATTGAAGCCTGTCTTTAATCCTGTAAATGTTAGCTCTGGTGTCCCTTTGATAATTTTTAAATAACTTTTGAAGATGCACTCTGAAGCCACAAATTAGGCAAATGAAAATTCAGAATTCTCCTTGTAGAAAGAAAAGTGCTAAACCTGGAGATTGTAAAGTGCTAAGAAAAACCATGGTAGAATTGTTCCCTCAGGTGCTGTGTATTAGAGGAGGAGTCTTTATATGTCATTTTGGGATAAGCTTTCAACAATTATTAAGGCTTAATACATAAGATTATAGGATCAGTCAAGCAAAAGGGAAGGTATAACCTTTAGATAGGACTGGGAAGTGCTGGGTGAATGTCTTCTACCCTTAACGGTGGTAGAAATTTGAACTATAAAATAACACCAAGAGTGACATTCACATTTTTTTTGTCTTTGTTTTTGACACAGGGTCTCACTCTGTCACCCAGGCTGGAGTGTAGTGGCACAATCTCGGCTCACTGCAACCTCCGCCTCCCGGGTTCAAGCGATTCTCCTGCCTCCCAAGTAGCTGGTATTACAGGTGCCCATCACCACACCTGGCTAATTTTTGTATTTTTCATAGAGACAGGGTTTCACTATGTTGGCTCAGCTGGTCTCTGAACTTCTGATCTCAAGTGATCCGCCCGCCTCGGCCTCCCAAAGTGCTGGGAATACAGGTGTGAGCCAGCGCACCTGGCTGACATCCACAACTTAAGGCTAGAAATGTAAAATGTTGGTTCGCAGTGTAACAAGCACATTCCAAAGAAAACTCAAATGGCTCCTTTGTACTCTAAAAATAGTAAATTTGCAGCAAGGTGATAGTCAAGTTCTGTGTCTTCAGGGTGCCACCGCATCTATGATTTAGATTAACCTAGAGATGTGTTTACTTGCCAAATAGAGTTCTTCAAGATGCTGTTTGGATTTGTCTTCCCATCTCCAGTTGCCATATCAGCATTTTTGTCTGTACCCAAATTCATATTACTGAAGTGTTAAAGCTGGTTTCAGTGACTCCAGATCCTTAAAACATGTCACTCCCTTAATATGAGTTAACAATGGGTTATATTCTACCTTTCCAATTTATCCTGTTCTCAATCACATCTTCCCCTACCCTGGTTGATTTGGTAAATACATGTATTTTTTAACTCTACAGACCCAGGAACTGAATATATTTATATTTCCCAATGAGCTAAATGCAGTGCTGACAGTTTTAATATTGATGGGCGAGATGGGAAGAATTTAGTATTCCCTAAAAGCAAAGCACTGTAGAAGTCTGTTTCACAAGCTATTCGTTAACTGGGTGGATTATTGGAGAAGGTATTTTAATACTAATAACTCCTCAGATGTGAAGCCAGAAAATTTGAATTAATCTAAATGCTAGCCTAAGTCCAAGTATAATTGGATAAGTAAATGTTGCTCCCAGAATTGGTCTTGCAAAGTAAGACCAATTGTAAGACCAAAGTAAGTGGTTTTGATGTAAGCTGTGCACACTTTCAGTACAGATCACCAAGAATTGATGACATTGTCTCCAAAAAGACTAAATAGTTGCCTCCTAGGTATCCTTTTTCAGTCATTCTCTTTTAAGCTTCTTACAGAGGAAGCTTTAAGTTGCCTCAGAATTTAGTGGTATTGCCTCAATGAGAATTCCTGCATATTTCTCTTTGGGATGGAATCATTTTGGTTGTTTTTTTGTTGTTGGTAACTATTCATAAAGAGATTAATACATAACGATGTATTGTGAAGAGACTAGATAGCATGTATATTATTCCTTGGGTTGGGAGTCTTAAGCATTAACTTTAGGACCCTGACCCTGGTCTTTAGGTTTATAGGATCAGCTAGCTTAAACAATTCTCTCAAAACCAAGAGACCCAGCATCCATACATTTTAACACCCCACATCATAAATCCCATAAGCAGCCCCATTCCTTTTGCCATTAAAAATCTCACCCCTTCATGATCACACCTAATGACTGAAGCATTCTTGAACTAATTGCGTTGTTTCTTATTTGCTTTTCTTCATGTTTTAAAAAGTGCTATATGTGCAGGTGGACATGTTGCCCTTAAGCTGTTCTCTAGTTTAATGTGTATGCTTTGTTTTCTTCAGCTACATAGTAAACTGAGAGCAAAGGCTGTTTTTTTTTTTTTTTTTTTTAAGACAGTGTCTTGCACTGTCACCTGGGCTGGAGTGCAGTGGCGCAGTCTCGGCTCACTGCAACCTCCACCTCCTGGGTTCAAGCGATTCTCCTGCCTCAGCCTCCCAAGTAGCAGGGATTACAGGCACCTGCCACCACACCTAGCTAATTTTTTGTATTTTTAGTAGAGACAGGGTTTCACTATGTTGGCCAGGCTGGTCTCAAACTCCTGACCTCGTGATCTGCCCGCTTCGGCCTCCCAAAGTGCTGGGATTACAGGCATAAGCCACCGCGCCCGGCTCCCCAAAGTCTTATGTTTTAAACTTTTTGACATTTCTTCTAAGATGTCCAGAATGCTAGTACCTGCACCTTAATAAATGTTTGTGAATAAATACATTATTGAAATCTTAGGCAGGTGTGCCACATAGCTTAAATCTGAGACACTGTGTTCTTTAGTCAGATCATGCATATTCTTAGAATAGTAACCTCAAAGGTTTATACCCTTGCTACCTTTTTTATATTTTTTGTAGAGACAGGGTCTTGCTCTGTTTCTCAGACTTTTTGAACTCCTGGGCTTAAGCAGGCCTCCCACCTTGGCTTCCTAAAGTGCTGGGATTACAGATATGAGCCACTGCGCCCAGTCCTGATACTGTGGCTCATTTTAATTCTCACGTAGTATTTAGTTTCATTTTGCAGTTTGAAGAAATAGGCCCAGAGATGTTAAAGGGGCAGGCCCAGAACTTGAATCCAGATCTTGTGGTGAGAAATTCTTGTTTTACTATCACGTTGCTTTTTAAAGCCAGCCTGCTTTTTCCAGTTGGGAGGCCTCGGGGAGAAAAGTCTGACCCAAGTGAGAAACACCTGTAATATCTACCAGATGCCAGCAGGGTGTCCCATGGTGCTGTCTTTGATCCATGTTCTTACCCTGTGTGCTGAGGGTTGTTCTAGAGTAGGACTACATCTAGTCACAGTGGCCATGTTCCAGAGCCTGGCAGCAAGAAAGAGGGATGCCTAGCTCCTTGGCTTTCCAGTGTGCAGTGCACAGCCAGCTCTCTCAGAGAAGCCCTGGCCCTCTTTTGACCCCTACTATTGAGGCTGGCCCCACAGGAGGACAGCTGGTCACACAGTGGCTGGGGCCTGGCTAGCCACTCAATAACTACACAGCAGCCCCACAAAAAAATCATAGAAAAGAACCTGTGAAAGGGTAAATGTTTAAAACATCTGCATTTGTGTTGATAGCTGAGTATACACTTAAATTTGTATTAGTAACAGATCCACAAAAATGAACCACTCTAGGAATTTTAAGTTTTAAAAGCCAATGTGTGGTAACTTCCAGTTTCCAATAAAAATGTTTGCATTACACTTAGCCTACACATACTATCTCTTAGGTATCAGTTTTTGTATTCAGCAACCCTAGTTGGTAATCTACAGTGTCAAAACTATCACTTATATGAAAACAAATGAGCAAATAGCCCTTTAAAAATTTCCTTTCCCAGTGCTCGTTACGCACTTTGTACAAATGTCTGTAACTGTTTTATAATTATTTCTTTGCAAGGCTTGGTTTCTTCAGTAGAGAAGATTCTTAGAAGTATCCCCAGTGACAGTACAGCTCCTGGCATTTAGTAGGTGCTCAGTAATTATTTTACTGAAATACTCATGCTTCCATAATAGTTCTGGGATAATTCTAAACACAAGCCATTTTTCTAAGGAGAGTCCACATTAGAGAGGTCTTTGTTTTGTATTCAAGATGATTAAAATTATGAACTGGGAAGTTAGTCCCTGGGGTGTCCTGGCTGGCCTTTGGAAATCTTCACTACATCTTTCTGGGTTGGAATTCTCACCACAGCCTGAACGTGGGGCTGTATCTGAGCTGTCTCTGAGTGCTGTCCATTTGATATATCGAGTACTGGGTGTTTACCAGGGCTCTTCAAGCCACTGGGAGAAACAGCTAAAGAGTAACCTACTGATTTGAGATGTGGATTTGTGCCCCATCCCTTTCTCCTTGTTTCCCACAGGAGTTTTATCTCAAACTCCTAAGCCATTTTTAAGGAGATCACTGGAACAAACTCCAAACCTACCCTCTAATAGTCAAGTTTACCTGAATTTTCTCAGTTCTCTCGGGAGAAGACTAATCACACATTGTAGTACCAACTTGGACTCTTCATGTGCTTTTCTTAACTGATTAGAGTTAACACCTCAGCTAAAGTGTATAGAACATACATGGGGCTTCATCAGGCTTCAGAATCAGTTTCACTAGATGTGCTATGTAGGAGGCCACGGAAAAATTACTGTAGTAGTAAAAGTTATCAGTTCTGATGTAAACAATCATTTTGTCCCATATTATAAATAAATTGGCCTGAAAATATCTTTTCATATGTGAGGAATAAGTATATGATGCCTTTCTCCTTTAAAGTATGAACTGCTAAAAGACAGGGATAACGTGTATTCTGTATTCCAGCAGCCACAGTGTGTTTCTGGTCTTTGTACCAGGTGCTCAGGAAGTGTTTTCACTGGCTTGGGTTGACTACTTGCCATCTGCTCTCTGAGCATTCATTTCTGAATGAAAGGGGAGAAAGTGAAAGGAGAGGTGGGAAGAAAGAGGAAGCTGCAGAAATACGAGGAAACAGCTGGAGGAGGGAGGTGAAGTTGAGGAGGTAAGGTCAGTAAAACAAAAAGCTAGCAGAGGGCAGGGTCAGGCCCTTGGGGTAGAGGGCTAATTAACTTCTGTCAGCTAGTTGAATAGAGCCTTGTGTGCTTTGTTAGAGACCAAAGGTACTTCAAAGGAAAAAAATCTAGATTCTTCCCTGTGTACCTTAATAATTGTTCATCAGGTCAAAATCTATCCTGTCCTCTAGGAATTCTGGTCTTCCCTCAGGCCTAGCAGAGAGCTTTCTGCCACTACTCAGGCAACCAAGGGTGAAGTGCTTCAAGTAGTATTTGTGGACAGCAGCAGGTAAGCTTGATGTGTTATTCACAGCTTAAAGAGTAGATGCTGAGTACAGCTGTTGTCCATGTGTAGAGCTTTTAATAACCAGCGCAGCAGGCCCCTTCACCTGCTTTTATGCCTGGACCAGATGACTGAATGTAGAACTTTAGGCACTTTTTTTTTTTTTTGAGACGGAGTCTCGGTTTGTTGCCCAGGCTGGAGTGCAGTGGCGCAATCTCGGCTCACTGCAAGCTCTGCCCCCCGGGTTCACGCCATTCTCTTGCCTCAGCCTCCCAAGTAGCTGGGACTACAGACTCCCACCACCATGCCCGGCTAATTTTTATATTTTTTAGTAGAGACAGGGTTTCACCGTGTTAGCCAGGATGGTCTCAATCTCCTGACCTGGTGATCCACCTGCCTTGGCCTCCCAAAGTGCTGGGATTACAGGTGTGAGCCACCAGATCGGCCCTTTAGGCACTTTCTACTTCTCAAGGTCAAGAAACATCCTTTAAAAAGTTAATTCCCTTTTCTGGAGCCTAAGCCAGATCTTATCTAGGCCTTGTGTTGCCATCTGTTAGCATTGATTTCTGGAATGGAGCAGCTTTCTCAAAGTTTGGTCTTGCTAGTCATGAGGTCATGTCAGTGTCTTAGGTCACTGCTGCTCACCTTCCTTACCCAGGGAGTATACTGCATAGGTTTCTGAACACCTGTTTTCATTATTCACTGTTCCTCTCACTGCCAAGAATGGAGGGACCCTCAGTTGAAGATCAAATTGACTCTGAAGAAAAACTGGAGATGTTTCTCTTGGAGTTTGGATAGAGTATTCACTTGATAACATGTTTTTCCCCTGCCTTGCTCTTCACAAGAACATCTGGCCAGGCATTAACAATTAGTAAATTTTTTTGCATATGAACAGTATTTTTCTGGTCATGTAGATGGGTGCACATGACACTAAACAGCATTGTTTAGTGTTATCCCTCTTAACTGGTGGGTTGTATTTGGGGTGGAGGCTGTAGCCGAGGAGAAGACATTCACCTCTGTACTCGAGAAACTTTGTGTAGGAATTTAGTTTATTTTTTTATTTTTTTTAATTTTTTATTTTTTACTACTTTTACTGTTAGCACAATGCTATAATTGAGCTAATCTTTGTAGTTTGGTGCAGGACCACCAAGTTTGTGTGACCCATTACCTACTTTTTCCATGCTCAGCCATTACCCTGTCCTGGGGCATCTGAGGGCAGTAAGGAACAGGTGTCCAAAGGAGGAATGTTGGTGCCTATGAGTATGTTTTCCAGTTGTATTGAATTTCTTACTTGGTGTATTTTTGACTTGTCTTAGTTTCTTTCCTTGTGGTCTATGCTATTTTACTTGCGATTTGTTGGATATTCTCCCTGTCATTAAAGAGTTGTAAAATGGAAGTTAGTTTCTCTATGCAAATGCTTTAATGGATGAAGCTGATAGGTTTAGCATTGATTTTTGCTGGTGTCCTTCAACAAGCATGAAGGTGATAAATGTGTTTCCATGGCTTTAGACTCATTTTTGAAGTCTTGGATTGTGTGAACATTCTTAGAAACAATAAAATGTTTTAATTAAAAGCCCTCGACTACCAGCTGAATTCAGTGTCTACTAGGAAAATGGGTAGATTTGTTACATTGTCCCTTTGCTCTCTATGACTTTGTTCCAGTTGTCAAGGAACTTAAATGGGTATTCAGGAAAAAGAATTCTTGTTTCCCTTTCCTCACCTTGCCAGTTAAATAACTCCTGGTGACACTTCAGGTGGTAGAATTGAAACACAAACCTGACTTCTGACCACATGGGTCAAAGGCAAAAGGCAAATGGCTTCAAAGCCCTTAGTGTGCTTATCCAGTTCAGGCAGTGAGGAGATAACCTCTGCTTTCCTCCCTGAGGAGTTTGGAGTATTTAAGGGGGGATGGGGGGGGTGTCACTTTGAAAATATGTTGCTTTTTCTCCTGATTGTATTGAGGCTGATATGGAAGGGTTATTTCTTTCTGGCCAATACTTTTTGGTATTTCTAAATATTGCAATCTTGATTTTTACTATTAAATTTGTTAATTGTCAGTTCTGGCTTTTTTGCATAAAGAGTTGGTCCATTAACTTGCCAATTTGAAGCTTCTAACTAGATATTCCCTACTGAAAGTTTTGGATTTGTTTTTAGTTTGTGGAGCAGTCTTAGCTGGGGACAGGTAATTGACAACGGCAGAGATACTTTCTTTTCCTAGGATTCTAAGTCTGTAATCCACATCCTCAATGTATTCACAGGACTTTAAAATTCTCTCCAAATGAGGAAGGAAATATCCTGTTGCTTTCTAATGTTTACTAAAAGTTGTGTTTAGAACAACAGATTTTAATAGGCATCTTCCTTTGTTATGTGTCATTAGCCCTTTGCCCGTTTACCTTAGGGCTCTTTGAAGGAGAAATGGATGGGAGAAAACCTGTCACTTGGCGAAAGTAAAAGGGATAATTAACTGGCTCAGAGCTTATGTGCAGAGTTCCAAGCCCCAAAGTTAATCTAGAACCACTCGATAACACCAATAAAAATATTTATTTCACATCTGTTATATATCTGGAAAATGTTCTAAGCATCTTACACATATTTCTCATTAAATCCACAGGTGACCATTGTGAGGTAGATATTTTGTTCTAATTTTCCAGATGAGGAAGCTGAGACCCTAAAAGGTTAGGTGACAGGTTATACAACTTGGAGTGTGGGAGGAGGAGAGAGGAACCTGAACAGGGCAAGTTGGGGATCTGACTTTTGTTTGGGTAGATGTAGGCACATTGTATTTTTGGCTTAGATGCTTTATTCATCATGGCTGAAGGTAATACCATTTACTCACTCACCGAAAATTGTTTACAATAATCTAGATGAATTTGCTGTCTTTGGACATCTGTCTTTTGACTGGACCCCAGTATATAGTCTGTGGAAGCTCACTTAAGGAGAGAGCTCCTTTTTGTTTGGTTAGAGAAATTTTCTGTCCTAAAAGTAGAAATAGCCCCTTCTAGGTAAGGATGGAGCATTTGATCATACTGGTTTCATTATATTCCTCTAACAGTTGGAACCGATTGTTTTTGAGTACTTGTTTCAAACTTCTGAGTATTTTCCTTCTGGAAAATAGCTCAGTGTTTAAAATTTACATGAACTTAAAAGGTTAATTTTTTTTTAAAGAATGTTTGAGGAGCAATCAATTCTGATTTTGTCTTATGGATAGAAATAGAATTAGCCATTTTCCTCAAGAAAAGTGATTCTTCTGAATCTTAGCTTTTCAGTAATGAGAACTGGACTGTTTCCACTTGACCTCTATTTCCTGTTAGTGGGAAACCGCTTCCCAGAGGTGCTGTGTGAAAGATTGCTGGGGAAAGGGTTTCTAGATCCCAGCATAACAAGTTCAAGAGTCCAGCGATATTGTCATTAGAATAATGGTCTTCATTAAGTACTAGTTTTCATAATCCTGAAGCTTCATTTTCACCAATTTGAAAGGCAGCTAGGGAGGAGAAGACTATGCAGGGAAGGAGGAAAACTCTGGAGTGCATCACAGAGACCTTGAGTGAGTTAAGGCAGGGAAGAAGCAGATTTGCTATCCACTGAATGAAAATAAGAAGAATTCCATTGTCCAAGGTCAGAGCAAGAACACAAAGGTTTTAGTTTACTTAGTTAATTCCTTAGGTTTGGACATTACAGGAGACATGGGGGTGACCATAGCAATTTAGCTGATAAATGTATCAGAAACTCTTTCATCATTTTCTGTCCCCTCCTATCTTAGGCTGACCGGTTCCCTGATGTGTTACCTGCTTCTGCTACTGATCCAAACTGCAGAACTTCTCATTCATCCCCAAGGCCTCCAGGCAGTATCCAATGGGGAATCAGCTCTAAAAGGAACCAGACCAACGTTTTCCAGCCCCTTCATTCTGGTGACTGAGGGGAGGAAAGAATGGGAGGGGGTGTTTAATAATAGCTTGTCTCTGATATTCCCAGTAGCTTCCCTCTGTGTGAGGAAAGGATAGAAATGTTCAGGACATCATCATACAGGCTCCTCATCTACAAAGTTCCAGTAGCAGTGACGCCTACACGGAAGACTTGGAACTGCAAACAGGCTGGGGTCACCTCAGTGACATCTGACGCTGTCCAACCAGAAGTTCGATTTTTGTTCTGGGGGTGAAGGAGGAAACAGACTGTACTAAAGGACTAAAATAATTTGTCTATACTATCTCACTTGTTTTTATTTTTGGCGGGAGAGGA